CCAGGCTCCAACGCCAGGCCGAGCATTTCAGAAGTCATAAGTTCCATCTCTCTGCCGCAGCCGAGACAGATTGGAGGGTTTTCAGAGTCAAGGGGATGCCCCCCCGCCCCCCGCCTCAGAGAAGCTTGGCACTCTGAACAATCTCAACCACTCTCCCCTCTGCTCCTCCCTTCCCTACCCCCCAACACCCATGAAGGGGAAATTGAGTCATGGGAGGAGAGGCCAGAGTCATCAGGGGAATGAGGGCCGACGCCAGCCCTCAGGGCCTTCCAGATGCTAGGAGGAGGAGGGTTCTCCAGGAAAACAAACAGGGGTGAGAGGGGAAGGCGGTTGGCTGGGCAGGAGCTGAGCCAGACACATGGAGAAACGCTGCCCAGGATCAAAGGAAATATGACATTTGAAAAGAATGTGTGCGTCTGCATGTGCTGTGCCTGCGGGGAGTGGGGCCGGGGAGGGGCAGAGTCTGGGGGAACAGGGGCTGGGCCTCGGGGTCTCTATCCCTGCTTTTCTCGCCTCCGCTTCCCACCTCCCTTGCCCTCTTAGGTACAGGCTGGTTGATGGGTCGAGGTGTTCCTCGTCCTCCCTCCCCGTGGGTTTCTCCTTCCTTTATTTCCGAGATGAAGCTGGAAGGGAAATGTAACCTGAGGAGACCAACCAAAGGAAAAAAAAGAAAAAAAAAAGAAAAAAAAAAAAAAGAAAGAAGAAAATCAAACCAGGCCGCTTCCCCGCTCGGCCTCGGAACATTCTTCTCTCCCCGCCGGCCTGGGCTCTTCTCCCCGCCCCTCCTGTGTTGCGGCCCTGGGCTCGGAGCCGGGGCAGCTCCGCACGTCACTGGGGTCCCCGGGGACTGGGGGGGTGGTCCCCTGGGCGGGCCCGAGGGAGGACCGAGGGGAGGGAGGGAAGCCGCCTCGGCCGCTGCGGAGCTCCGGCCCGTCGGGCCAGCCCTCCCTTCTTTCCCCAGTCCCGTAGAGCCTGTTTCTCATTAGAGTAACGGGCGCGGTCCCCGCCCGGCTTCTGAGTGTTTGTAAACGTCTGACCTGGGGCCGTCGCTTAACCGTTTAGTTGCTGGGATGGGGCGGCGTTGGGGGTGCGGCCCTGAACCGGAGGGATTTAGAGACTGGAGACGCGGCCTCTAAGAGAGGTTGAAACTGTGTGTGTGTGGGAGAAAATGATAACCACCCTCCCATCTCTCCTACCCGCCAGCCTCGCCAGTATCTCCCACCGAGTCACGAATCTCCCATCTAACTCCCTCTCACACAACCCAGGCCTCTCCAAGCCTGACTTTCCCGGAAACTCCAGTCCAGGTCTTCCTTCCTCCTCCAGCCCAGGTGACAGGTGTCCAGCCTGTTGGGGGCGGGGGAGCAGCCTCCTGAACTCCCCCCTCCCACCCAGGCCGGGACCTGGGGGCTCCTGCCGGATCCATGGGGGCGGCCAGCTGCGAGGATGAGGAGCTGGAATTTAAGCTGGTGTTCGGGGAGGAAAAGGAGGCCCCCCCGCTGGGCGCGGGGGGATTGGGGGAAGGTTAGTGCTGGGCTGGGAAGGGGTCTTGGGGTCTCTCCCTCTGCTCCTCTTCCCATTTTGACAGAACTGGACTCAGAGGATGCCCCGCCATGCTGCCGTCTGGCCTTGGGAGAGCCCCCTCCCTATGGCGCTGCACCTATCGGTATTCCCCGACCTCCACCCCCTCGGCCTGGCATGCATTCGCCACCGCCGCGACCAGCCCCCTCACCTGGCACCTGGGAGAGCCAGCCCGCCAGGTCGGTGAGGCTGGGAGGACCAGGAGGGGGTGCTGGGGGTGCTGGGGGTGGCCGTGTTCTCGAGTGTCCCAGCATCCGCATCACCTCCATCTCTCCCACGCCGGAGCCGCCAGCAGCGCTGGAGGACAACCCTGATGCCTGGGGGGACGGCTCTCCTAGAGATTACCCCCCACCAGAAGGCTTTGGGGGCTACAGAGAAGCAGGGGGCCAGGGTGGGGGGGCCTTCTTCAGCCCAAGCCCTGGCAGCAGCAGCCTGTCCTCGTGGAGCTTCTTCTCCGATGCCTCTGACGAGGCAGCCCTGTATGCAGCCTGCGACGAGGTGGAGTCTGAGCTAAATGAGGCGGCCTCCCGCTTTGGCCTGGGCTCCCCGCTGCCCTCGCCCCGGGCCTCCCCTCGGCCATGGACCCCCGAAGATCCCTGGAGCCTGTATGGTCCAAGCCCCGGAGGCCGAGGGCCAGAGGATAGCTGGCTACTCCTCAGTGCTCCTGGGCCCACCCCAGCCTCCCCGCGGCCTGCCTCTCCATGTGGCAAGCGGCGCTATTCCAGCTCGGGAACCCCATCTTCAGCCTCCCCAGCTCTGTCCCGCCGTGGCAGCCTGGGGGAAGAGGGGTCTGAGCCACCTCCACCACCCCCATTGCCTCTGGCCCGGGACCCGGGCTCCCCTGGTCCCTTTGACTATGTGGGGGCCCCACCAGCTGAGAGCATCCCTCAGAAGACACGGCGGACTTCCAGCGAGCAGGCAGTGGCTCTGCCTCGGTCTGAGGAGCCTGCCTCATGCAATGGGAAGCTGCCCTTGGGAGCAGAGGAGTCTGTGGCTCCTCCAGGAGGTTCCCGGAAGGAGGTGGCTGGCATGGACTACCTGGCAGTGCCCTCCCCACTCGCTTGGTCCAAGGCCCGGATTGGGGGACACAGCCCTATCTTCAGGTGAGGGTTGCGCCTGGCACTACCGCTCTCTCGCACATGATCAATGCTCTTCTCTCCCACCCAGGACCTCTGCCCTACCCCCACTGGACTGGCCTCTGCCCAGCCAATATGAGCAGCTGGAGCTGAGGATCGAGGTACAGCCTAGAGCCCACCACCGGGCCCACTATGAGACAGAAGGCAGCCGTGGAGCTGTCAAAGCTGCCCCTGGCGGTCACCCCGTAGTCAAGGTAAAGGACAGACAGCAGGCCTGATATCCTCTTCAATGAGGTGGCCGCTCTCTCCCTCTGCCAGCTCCTAGGCTACAGTGAGAAGCCACTGACCCTACAGATGTTCATCGGCACTGCAGATGAAAGGAACCTGCGGCCTCATGCCTTCTATCAGGTGCACCGTATCACAGGCAAGATGGTGGCCACGGCCAGCTATGAAGCCGTAGTCAGTGGCACCAAGGTGTTGGAGATGACTCTGCTGCCTGAGAACAACATGGCGGCCAAGTAAGTCCCATGCAACTTCCCCTCAGTCCGCAAGGAGGGCTTGCCATCCATCCTTTGCCTCCAGCATTGACTGCGCGGGAATCCTGAAGCTTCGGAATTCAGACATTGAGCTTCGGAAGGGTGAGACGGACATCGGGCGCAAAAACACACGTGTACGGCTGGTGTTCCGGGTACACGTGCCCCAGGGCGGCGGGAAGGTCGTCTCAGTACAGGCAGCATCGGTGCCCATCGAGTGCTGTGAGCAAAGAGGCCCTGGGCCATGTCTCTGTCAGCCAGTCCTCTTCCTTGCACTGCTCTGCAGCCCAGCGCTCAGCCCAGGAGCTGCCCCAGGTGGAGGCCTACAGCCCCAGTGCCTGCTCTGTGAGAGGAGGCGAGGAACTGGTACTGACTGGCTCCAACTTCCTGCCAGACTCCAAGGTGGTGTTCATTGAGAGGGGTCCTGGTGAGTACCTGCTGGGGAGGGGAGGGCAGGCATTGGGCTGCAGCTCTCTGTTCCCTCTGGACAGATGGGAAGCTGCAATGGGAGGAGGAGGCCACAGTGAACCGACTGCAGAGCAACGAGGTACCAGTGTCACTTGGATACCTCCTGGGGGGGGGCTCCCTGCCTCATTTTTACTCTTCCCTAGGTGACGCTGACCCTGACTGTCCCCGAGTACAGCAACAAGAGGGTTTCCCGGCCAGTCCAGGTCTACTTTTATGTCTCCAATGGGCGGAGGAAACGCAGTCCTACCCAGAGTTTCAGGTTTCTGCCTGGTGCGCTCTGGGACAGCCCATGGTGGGGGTATCCAGCATGTCCTCCCACTTCCTGTCTTCCCAGTGATCTGCAAAGAGGAGCCCCTACCGGACTCATCTCTGCGGGGTTTCCCTTCAGCATCGGCAACCCCCTTTGGCACTGACATGGACTTCTCACCACCCAGGCCCCCCTACCCCTCCTATCCCCATGAAGACCCTGCTTGCGAAACTCCTTACCTATCAGAAGGCTTCGGCTATGGCATGCCCCCTCTGTACCCCCAGACGGGGCCCCCACCATCCTACAGACCGGGCCTGCGGATGTTCCCTGAGACTAGGGGTACCACAGGTTGTGCCCAACCACCTGCAGTTTCCTTCCTTCCCCGCCCCTTCCCTAGTGACCCGTATGGAGGGCGGGGCTCCTCTTTCTCCCTGGGGCTGCCATTCTCTCCGCCAGCCCCCTTTCGGCCGCCTCCTCTTCCTGCATCCCCACCGCTTGAAGGCCCCTTCCCTTCCCAGAGTGATGTGCATCCCCTACCTGCTGAGGGATACAATAAGGTAGGGCCAGGCTATGGCCCTGGGGAGGGGGCTCCGGAGCAGGAGAAATCCAGGGGTGGCTACAGCAGCGGCTTCCGAGACAGTGTCCCTATCCAGGGTATCACGCTGGAGGAAGGTGGGTGTGGGACTGGGGGCTGTGAGTGTGAGTGTGTGCAAGAGATTGCTCTGCATGTTTGCTGAGGGCTGGAGCTGGGCTTTTCAGAGATCGGGCATCCCTGGTCTCTCAGGGCCAGTTGGAGGTTCCCAGGAGGCATGTTCTTGATGCCTGTGGCTGCCTGAATCCAATTAACTGAATTCTGAAGAGTGCATGGGGTAACTGTCTCAGCCTTTCTCCTGTCTCTGCCTCTGTCCTCTGCTCCAAATCATAAAATCTCAGAGCTAGAAGCACTTTCAAGATCATTCCATCCAGCGCATTCAATTTGCAAGTTTAGGCGTTGAGTTCCAGAGAGGGATGGTAGCTTGCTGAGGTCCCAGTCAAGCACACTTGCCATTGCCTCAGCTTTCCCCTAAACACGGTGTCTGTGGTCAGGGTTGGTGAGGAGGAGCTTTCCTGTTTTGCCTCTCCTTCTTCCCATTGGCTACACCCATCTCTGGCCCTGCTGATACCGATTCCCCTGACATTTCAGGCTAAGCCAGCAGGAAAGGGCTAGGACGGGTGCCTGGGAGCCCACATGGAGGGAGTTGGGCAAGATTTGATTCGGAGCAGGTGTCAAGACGTGTTGGGGAAACTGAGGCCCAGTGGAATAGAAGCCAGTAGAGGAGGAATCTAGAGGCCTCCTAGATTAAGACCTGCCTGGAATGGATTGGGGGTGGGTCTTTGGAAAAGGAGGGGACCCACCTCTAGCCCAGTCTCTCAACTGCCCCTCCTTTACAGTGAGTGAGATCATTGGCCGAGACCTGAGTGGCTTCCCTGCACCTCCTGGAGAAGAGCCTCCTGCCTGAACCACGTGAACTGTCATCACCTGGCAACCCCAGCCCCAGCCTCAGCCCTGCCCCCTTTCCCTCCTTCCTGGAGTGGTGGCTACAGAAGCTTGGGGCCAACCCTGGCTCCTCTTTCCCCAGCTTCTGTCTGTCTCACTGTCTTCCCTCCCCTCCCCCAGCTGAGGTGTGGCCCTCAGGCCTGGTGCTGCCTTGGAGGGCTGGGGGAAGGAGTGTGTGGAGGAGGGAGGAGGGTGAAGACTGAGGCTAGGTGCCAGAATGGACTGGAGTGAAGGCGTGTCTAGAGTGTGGGCTGGCTGTTGTGCTGGAAAGCTGGGGACAGGTTGATGGTAATAAACTGCTCAATGACCAGTGCTTCAGGCTCCAGAGCTCTTTGGAGAGATGGGTTGGGGCAGCTTACTCCAGCCCTGGCCCAAGGAGGCCCAGAAGTTGGAAAGAGATGGAATGTGGCTGGGAACATTGCATCCCAAAGAGCTTCTCAGTGGAGGAGGCTGGGGAAGGCATGAGGGGGCTCAGAGGCTCCTTGACTGGGACCAGGATTGGGGGCCAGGGCTTGAGTAGGCCTCTCCACTCTCCTCCTTGGGGGTCCAGATTCCTTAGGAGCTTTGGGATGAGGCCCAGGAGGCTGCATTTTTCCAGGTCCTTAGTCTTGCCACCACACAGATGATTCTGATTCATAGCCAAGATGAGGACACACTGATGTAGCTGATCTCTCATTTACAGAGGAGGATTCTAAAGTTCAGAGAGGGAAAGGGGCTTGCCTGAGGTCACGTAGATAATCAGCAGCACATTGAACGCTGCACTCCTGGGCTCCTGTCCCCAGCCCCCATTCAGACACGCTGACTCAGGAGGTCCAGGCCTCTAAGGCTTCTCTCCCTGGAGTGAGGGTGGAGGTGAGGGAGAGCTGGCACAAGCCCTCCCTCTGGATCCTCCACTCCTGGGGATTATGAAGATATTCTGGAAAGATTTGTGCTTCAGAGGTAGACTGCAGAAAGCAAACAGTCTACCCAGCAGCTCTGAATGTCACCTGCCCTGGGGCTTACAGCACTATATGAGTTCCTGGCCTATCCTGCAAATATGCCCATGCTGGCCTTCTAAATAGCTGGTACATCCATCACCACTGACGGGCCTGGCCTGGAAACCTGGTTTGTCCCCTGTCTTGATGGCCTACGAGAGGCCAAGTTCCACTGGGCTGGGAAAAGTCACTTTGTCTGTCTTGTTCACCTGGAGCCTGACACACCGTAGGTACTGAGTACAAATAGCTTGATTTGGCTAGGCTTGGCTGCAGGGGGACGTGCCTAAAAGACATTCCGGGCATTTGCACTTGGGAAACTTGCCTCACCTTCAGGCTTGTGGGGCCTCTCTATGCCCAATGAGTCCAGGCAGTCCTAGCAAGTACTCAGGAGAGCAGGGGTGGGTGTGACAGAGGCTGGCTCTGGATTGGGGGACAACAGAACCAGAGTAACTCCTCGCCTGTTGCTGCTTTGCAATGAATTTCCTTTACCTTTCTGGAACACAAGCTGCTGTGAACCAAACTGATATCAAGTGATTAGCTCACCGGGCCTTGGTTGCTTTTCAAAGATCCCCTTCAGCCCCCTGCCAGAGTCACTGCCCCATAATCACCATGTCAGAAGGGACCCTAGGGCATTCGTGTCCTATTTATCAATCTTCAGCACCACCTCTAAGATCTCTGAGAGAGGGTGGATCAGCCTCTGTGTAAACAAAAAGCTGTTAGGACTTGTTGCCTCTCAAGGTGGACTATTCTGTTTTCTGCCAGGACACTGCCATTCATGCATTGTCAGATATTTATTAAACAGCAGCAAAGTGCCAGCCAATTTGTCCTGGAGGAATTCATAGCCTCATGGGGCAAAAGTAAATAAACAGCTTATTACAATTCAACAATTCAAACTCAATATTTTTTGTACAGAGAG